GGAGAATCACTTGAATCCTGAGGTGGAGGTTGCAGTGAGCCAAGATCGCACCACTGGAGGCAGAGGTTGCAGTGAGCCAAGATCGCACCACTGCCCGTCAGCCTGGGCAACAGAGCAAGACTCCTCAAAAGATAAATAAATAAACAAACAATTGCCACAGCAACATCAAGAAGTTACCCTATATGGTCTAAAAAAGGGAGGTATGAATAATCCACCCCTTGTTTAGCATATCATCAATAAATCACCATAAACATGGGCAACCACCAGCCCTTGGGGCTGCTTTGTCTGTGAAGTAGCCATTCTTTTATTCATCTACTTTCTAAATAAACTTGTTTTTGCTTTGCACTGTGGACTCGCCCTGAATTCCTTCTTGCACGAGATCCAAGAACCCTCTCCTGGGGTCTGGATCCGGACCCCTTTCCTGGAACAATCTGACACAGAGGAAACGTCCATGAAAGGTGGGGAGGAGGCTGGGGAAGGAGGCTGGGGAAGGAATGGGATGGGAAGTCCTCGTTAAGGGGAAGGCACAGGTGGGCAATGGAGGGACATTTGGGAGACACTGCGTATGTTTAGGAAGTTGGTTTGGAGCCTGATCTTTAAGTCAATGTCTGTGACTCAAGAGTCGTCCAGGGTCCTCTTAAGTCACCCTATGTGTGGCCCCAACCCCATGTGAGAGTTGCGGGCCCAGGAACGATGTGTGGATTCCCAGAGCCCAGAATACAAGGCAGGCGCATAATACATATTTGCTGAATAAAAGAATGAAGAACAAGAGGTCACGTTACAAAATTTTAACGAGCCGCTGCCCGCTTCTAGGGGGCGCAGCGCACTATACAAAATTCTCCAATTCCACATGGCTCCCGGAATCCTTATTTCGCGCTACTCAGGTTGCAACTCCGGAGGGAAGACGCTGGGACTTCCAGCTTGATAGGCGGGGATTGGAACCAATGAAAGAGGTCTGCTGTGTATGCTGCAGCCAATAATAGCGGCCGAAGGAAGTGACGTTTGCGGAAGTAAGGCTTCCGTCGGAAAAGCTCGATAATTACCCAGCCTAACCATTTCTCAGGTGCTTGCGAGGTGATCAGAAGGCAAAGATGTCGGAGCGAAAAGTATTAAACGTAAGTGTTGGGCGACTGGGGCTTTTCAATCGAACTCCCCCAACGTTTCCTTCCTCCCCTGCAGAAATACTACCCGCCGGACTTTGACCCATCAAAGATCCCCAAACTCAAGCTCCCCAAAGACCGGCAGTACGTGGTGCGGCTGATGGCCCCCTTCAACATGAGGTGAGCACCCCCTGCGTGACCCCACACACCAGGACAGCTCACATCCCTACATGCTGCCCCGCAGGTGTAAGACGTGCGGAGAATACATCTACAAGGGGAAGAAATTCAATGCTCGGAAGGAGACGGTGCAGAACGAGGTCTACCTGGGCCTGCCCATCTTCCGCTTTTACATCAAGTGCACGCGCTGCCTGGCAGAGATCACCTTCAAGGTAGGTGAGACGGCCGGCCAGGCCGGTCCCTCTAGGAGCTGATGTCTGTCTATCCTCCCTGCAGACAGACCCTGAAAACACAGACTACACCATGGAGCATGGAGCCACGCGGAATTTCCAGGCTGAGAAGCTCCTGGAGGAGGAGGAGAAGAGGGTGCAGAAGGAGCGGGAGGACGAGGAGCTGAACAACCCCATGAAGGTGAGTCGGGGGCCATGTAGGTGTTCATGGGCTGCACTCAGCCCCGCCGCCCCGCGCCCGCCAGGTGCTGGAGAACCGGACCAAGGACTCCAAGCTGGAGATGGAGGTGCTGGAGAACCTCCAGGAGCTGAAAGACCTGAACCAGCGGCAGGCGCACGTGGACTTCGAGGCTATGCTGAGGCAGCACCGCCTGTCGGAGGAGGAGCGGCGGAGGCAGCAGCAGGAGGAGGACGAGCAGGAGACCGCGTGAGTCAGGGCCGGCCCAACCCAGCCCCACCGCACGTCCAAGTTCCCATCTTCCATCCCACAGGGCCCTGTTGGAGGAAGCCAGAAAGCGAAGACTGCTGGAGGACTCCGACTCAGAGGATGAGGCTGCTCCCTCGCCCCTGCAGCCAGCCCTTCGGCCCAACCCCACCGCCATCCTGGATGAGGTAAGTGGGGTGCCTGAGTCCTGGGGGCTCCCCAGACCCCCACATGTGTCCCCATCACCTGCAGGCCCCAAAGCCCAAGAGGAAGGTGGAGGTCTGGGAGCAGAGCGTTGGCAGCCTGGGCAGCCGGCCCCCGCTGTCGAGGCTGGTCGTGGTGAAGAAGGCAAAGGCCGACCCGGACTGCAGCAACGGGCAGCCTCAGGCGGCCCCCACCCCAGGTAAGGTCACAGAGTTCCCAGAGCCGGGCGCGCTGAGATGAGCTAACTCTCGCTCTCCCACCAGGAGCCCCGCAGAACAGGAAGGAGGCCAACCCTACACCCCTGACGCCTGGCGCGTCCTCCCTGAGCCAACTGGGTGCATACCTGGACAGTGACGACAGCAACGGCAGCAACTGAGCCCTCCCAGGACCCCCTCACGGGGTCAAAGTCACACGTCCAGCTTCAGCCACATTGAGGCCAGCATTGCTGGTGGTCAGGGCAGGAGGCCTTGGCGTGACTGGAGGCCGGACAGACAAGCGCCAGCGTGCTCCAACACATAGGGCCACCAGGGGCCTCAGCCCCAGGAGGTCCCTTCTCTGTGCCCTCACCAGCCTCTCAACACCTCGGGGACCCCTGCTGCTCCTGCCCCCACCTGTCACTGTGCTTAGGGCTGCAACATCCCTGGAGCAGCTTCCAACACTACTTCAGGGTGGCAGTGTTTGGGGCACTGGGCGAGCCTGCCGGCCTCTAGATGGCCTCATCTCTTCCTTCCACAAACTGTCTAGAACCAATAAAAGGAAACCTGCCAACCGCCTGGGCCCCTTCTCTCTCCCAGAGTCTG